GACCACCCAGTTCACAGAACGCCCCGGGCTTCCTAGTGGGCCAGGTCCTCCTTAGAGAGGCAAGAAGGTGGAGAGGGAGCGTGGACGCCGAGCGCCCGCTGGGCAAACCCGAATCTGGGGCCTGACCTAGCCGGTAGCCGGTGACGGGGCCGGTGGTGGCTTGGAGACTCCTCTCTGGTCCTCTGCTCTTGGCCCCAGCCCCGCGCTCACAGCCACCTCCTGAAGCCGCCAGTGCTGCGTCCTCTTGGCCACGTAGGGGAAGAGCGGACTGGACGGAAGCAGCGGACTCTGGGCGCTGTCAAGGTCACTGTTGTGAAAAGCCGGGAGACCAGATGTGGACACAGGGAGGCCTGGACCCGAGGCGCGGCTGGCCAGAGGCCTCGTGTCTGCCCCTCTTCACAGCTTCCAGGGAAGCTCCCCGCGTATCCTCAAAGCAGAGAGCGGTTTCCAAACGGACCCCCACAGCGCCCGATTGGGCCATCCCGCCCCAGGCTGGAGGGTGGGTGCTCATGGGGTCGCCAGTCACCAAGGGCCCCATCTGAGCGCACCCGGTCCCTCCTCCAGGCTCGCCTGGGCCTCGAGGGCGGCGAACAGCTCGGCTTTGAAGAAGGCTCCGGCCGGCGCTGCCCAAGTCGGGCAGCCTTCCTGGCCCACCCGGGAGTTGAGTTTCAAGGCTTCCCGGAGAGGCCAGCCCAGATTCGCAGCGGAGAGTTTCTCAGGCCACAAACCTCGGAGAGAAGCAGCCGTGGTTCCCTGTGCCCTGGGCCACCGCTGGGCGGGGCAGGAAGCCTCCCTGGCGTTTCCTCGCGGGCGCGACTACGAGCCGCGGAAACCAGTGGCCGCTCCACACTATTTAAGCTGAGGTTCCTCTGCCATGGCTGCGGTTTGCGGTTTCAGCTTAGTGTACCACTTAGTACTAATATTATTACTTAGTGAACTTAGTGCACTTAGTGCTCTAAGTTTACCAAGTTTACCATTTATTGTACTTAGTGTACTTAGTGCTCTAAGTTTACCAAGTTTACCACTTAGTGTACCTAGTCTACTTAATCAACACTTAGTGTATTTAGTGTTTCAGCTTAGTGTAGAGAGGCTTCTTTCTTCCTTTTCTGGAGGAGTCAGTGGTTAGAGACGATTTCCGTGGTTAGAGCGTACTTGGTCTTTAGAAGACGACTTTGGTGTCCATTGCCAACCCCATCAGAGATCGCAGGCCTTTTCCCCTCAGTCCCAGCTCATCAGCAAAGGTCTGGGTGGCTGTCTCCAGAGGAGACTGAACGAGGTTGTCAAAGCGGCTGGATCAAAAGTGTTGCCATGTCGGATGGAGTGGTGTCCACGATGAACCTGAGCATGGTACCAGCATCTGGGGGTGTGGAATTGGGAGGTTCCTAATTCTGTTATTCCTTCCTACTCTTAGGAGATTTCTCCCTCTGCGCTGAGGATCTCACTGTGCACCTCCAGCCCTGGGTCCTGGTGGGCTCTGGTGGCCACTGGAGTCTTTGGAACTGCCTCCCTCTGGCTCTGCTGGGTGAGTGCTCTTCTGTCTTCTGTTTCTCCACTTTGCAATATCTGAATTTCACCCTATTTTACAGGGTTGGATTCGGGCATCGATGTCACACCCAGCAGGAACAACTGGGGCCACTGGAGGATTCCCAAGGACACAGGTTGTCCTTTTCATGCAGGAAGAATCTGAATCGTTTCCATCCAGTTTCCCCGGCATGCAGCAGAATACAACACAAGGGGCTGCGGTCTTCTCTGACTCTTAAGGCCCTTGGAAGATCCTGTTCTGCCAAAATCAGGGTGATTTGGGCAAGCATCCTTAGGGCTCTGGACCTTAGTTTCTTTCCCTGGTTGATTGATTGACCATATAGGTGTCCTAACTCACATAGTTGAAAATCAGATGTGGTGAAAGTGCATTGAGACCAGAAACAATGTTATTGTCCTGAAATGCATGCCCAGAGAGCACTGAATAAATTTTTAAAACACCTGACCACAGCTGGCATTTCTGTTCTTTTCTAAACT